CGTGGTGGCGGGTGACTGTAGTCCCAGCTACTCGGGAGACTAAGGCAGGAGAATGGCGTGAACCCGGGAGGCGGAGCTTGCAGTGAGCCGAGATCGCGCCACTGCACTCCAGCCTGGGCGACAGAGCGAGACTCCGTCTCAAAAAAAAAAAAAAAAAAAAAAGATACAAGTGAGTATTCTTAATAGTATGTCAATTACATCTCAAAAAAGTCAAAAAAAAAAAAAAAAAAAGAATGAAAGAATACCTCCCCAAAAATGATACAAGAAAAGATTCACCTAAATCTGTTCACAGCTGTCTGCAGAGCTCCTACTGTGTGCTGAGCCTGGGGGTAAACAGGGCACGGACACGTTTGGGAGGGGATTACAGGCCGGGTTTCCACACTTTTTGGTCCAGGCAAACCCAGACGAGCCAGCTGGCTCAAGAACTTGGCAGCTGCGTGATGACTGAACAGAGGCTGCGTTCGAACCCACTACTGCAAGACTTAGGAGCCCCCGATGGGAACTGCCGTGGTTCACTGCCCCAGCCCCGCCGCTCAACTGCCCCGCCCTGGCCTACGACATCCTCCTGCCCGCATGGACTGCGCGCAGCGCCGCCAAGCGGGGAGCCCAGCTCGGTGCTAGCGCCCGCGAAGCGGAGGAGGCCGGCGCCCGAGGCTGGGCGAAGTTCCTCCTAGCGCAGCGAGGACCGGAGGGCAAGGCCAGCGCGCGCCGGGCGACCTGCGTCCCGGGCACAGACGCGACGGGCCCGCACGGGGCGGGGACCGCGCGCGCCTGCTGGGCCTACGGCTGTGGGGCGCGCAGAGTCCACCTGGCGGCCAAGGGCGCTGGCGACCGCTGAAGCTCCTGGGGGTGTTCGGGGTCCGGGCTGCGCCTGTGCCCGCGGGAAGGCTGGGCGCTTCCCACACACAGACCCCGCTCCGGGCCAGCCCCGCAGGGAGACTACCAGGGCTGGCGGTAGCTGGGCGTGGTCGGGTCGGGGGCGGCTGTGGGCGGCCGGCAGGCAGCGCGCGGGGCAGCCCTCGGCAGACGGCCAATGGCGGCGGTGCTCGGGGCGCTCGGGGCGACGCGGCGCTTGTTGGCGGCGCTGCGAGGCCAGAGCCTAGGGCTAGCGGCCATGGTGAGTGCACAGCGGCCGCGTGGGTGGGGGTCATTTTCAGATATGAAATGTGTTCTCTTCATAGTCATCAGGTACTCACAGGTTGACTGCAGAGGAGAGGAACCAAGCTATACTTGACCTTAAAGCAGCAGGATGGTCGGAATTAAGTGAGAGAGATGCCATCTACAAAGAATTCTCCTTCCACAATTTTAATCAGGTAATTGTTATAAATTCTTGCTAGGGCTGTGGTCAGTAATTACTCTTGACTTCATCTTATGCAGGCATTTGGCTTTATGTCCCGAGTTGCCCTACAAGCAGAGAAGATGAATCATCACCCAGAATGGTTCAATGTATACAACAAGGTAACTAAACTGCCTTATTTGGGAATCACCTTAGAGTTTTAAAAACTGCTTTTCTTTTTCTTAGGTCCAGATAACTCTCACCTCACATGACTGTGGTGAACTGACCAAAAAAGATGTGAAGCTGGCCAAGTTTATTGAAAAAGCAGCTGCTTCTGTGTGATTTCTTCCAAAATACATGTAAAATCTTGTACACATCTTAGCTGCAATGTATGTTGAAGGAAATTTATGTGAACAAATAGAGTTGTTCTTTTTCTCTTTTTTTTAAGACAGAGTGTTGCTCTGTCGCCCAGGCCAGAGTGCAGTGGTATGATCTCGGCTCACTGTAACCTCCGCCTCCCAGGTTCAGGTGATTCTCCTGCCTCAGCCTCCTGAGTAGCTGGGATTACAAGCACGTGTCACCACGCCTGGCTAATTTTTGTATTTTTAGTATAGACAGGGTTTTACCACGTTGGTCAGGCTGGTCTCGAACTCCTGACCTCGTGATCCGCCTGCCTCAGCCTCCCAAAGTGCTGGGATTACAGGCATGAGCCACCATGCCTGGCTGTTGAATTGTTCTTAAGGCATCATATCTAGAAGCAAAGAAAAAAGAAAAATAACAATTTAAGTTGTGTAAATTGTTTGCCTTTATATATTACATTTGGTAAAATCAGTGCTTAAATACGCAATGATTTAAACTGGAACCTGAGGTATTTTTCATGCTATCTAATCATATACCTAAGATAAACCAACCCAGTTACTTATATTAATAATATTCAGAAAGAGAAGTGGCTTTTTTTTTTTTTTGAGACGGAGTCTTGCTCTGTCACCAGGCTGGAGTGCAGTGGCGGGATCTCGGCTCACTGCAACCTCTGCCTCCCAGGTTCAAATGATTCTCCTGCCACAGCCTCCCGAGTAGCTGGGACTATAGGCACGTGCCACTGCGCCTAGCTAATTTTTGTATTTTTAGTAGAGATGGGGTTTCATTATGTTGGCCAGGATGGTCTCGATCTACTGACCTCGTGATCCACCTGCCTCCACCTCCGAAAGTGTTGGGATCACAGGCATGAGCCACCGCGCTTGGCCAGAAGTGGCATTCTTAAATTCAAGAAATTGGGATGGGGAGTATTCACACATTTTATAACCCAGAAATTCAAGCAATTCTGGTGACTACAAATGCATTGTTTTGGAGAATAGTTGTAAGGTGGAAAAAGAATTAGGAACTCGACAGATAGTGAGTTTTAACTTTAAATAACAATTCTTCTTTTGTTTTGTTTTGTTTGAGACGGGGTCTCGCTCTGCTGCCCAGGCTGGAGTGCAGTGGCAGGATCACGGTTTATTGCAGCCTTAACCTCCTGGGCTCAAGCAGTTCTCCCTCCTCAGCCTCCAGAGTAGCTGGGACTATAGGCAAGTGCCACCACGCCTGACTAATTTTTAAATTTTTTGTAGAGATGGGGTCTCCCATCTTGCCCAGGCTGGCCTTGAACTCTTGGGCTCAAGCAAGCCTCCCACCTCTGCCTCCCAAAGTCCAAGGATTACAGGTGTGAGCCATTGCCCCCAGCCAGTATAACAGTTTGTGTGTGTGTGTGTGTGTGTGTGTGTGTGTGTGTTTGACACGGGGTCTCATTCTGTTGCCCAGGCAGTAGTGTAGTGGTGCGACCATGGCTCACTGTAGTCTTGACTTCTCAGGCTCAAGTGATCCTCTCACCTCAGCCTCCTGAGTAGCAGCGGTTACAGGCATGCATCACCACACCTGGCTTATTTTTAAAACTTTTTTGTGGAGACAGGGTCTTACTATGTTGCCATGGCTGGTCTAGAACTTCTGGGCTCGAGTAATCCTCCTGCCTTGGCCTCTCAAAATGTTGGGATTACAGGTGTGAGCCACTGTGTCATAACAATTATTTTAAAATTTTTATTTATTTATTTTTAATAATTATACAAGATGGAGTCTCACTATGTTGCCCAGGCTGGTCTTGAATGCCTGGGCTCAAATGATCTTCCTGCCTTGACCCCCCAAAGTGCTGGGATTACAGGCGTGAGCCACTGCGCCTGGCCTATAACAATTCTTATGAAGCTAAAGTTGATTTGGATTTTAGCTGCCGTTACTACTTATATAATTAATTAGATTAAACAAGTCACAAAAATTGGATGAGCTATCTTGGTGTGTTTTCTTTACTTT